GACCAGCAGAGAGAGGGAGGCGTAGGAAAATGAGGAGTGGGGCACAAAGGTGGGGCTCTCAGGGAGAAGAGGAGTCGATTTTAGAGGGGGAGAAGAAAAGGACACAGAGCTGGCTGTACAGAGAAAAGGGGCCAAGGCAGAGAAGATGGCGGGATGGTGTGAGACGGAGTTCACAGAAATACCCAGAGAAGGCGACGATTACACAGAGGAGCCCCCAGAGGGGCGAACTCTTGAGGAAGATGAACGCGGAGGGTGGAGCCAGCCAGAAATTCAGAAAAACTAGAGGCGTCCCCGGTAGCGAAGGAAGCCGGGAAGGGGCCAGGCTATCAGGGCATGAAGCACGGGAGAAAATGGGTCCGAAGAGGGAGAGCGTCCGAGAGAAAAGGAAAATCAGAGATTAGGAAAATCACAACCGACACAAAGACAAGAAGAGACACAAGGAAAGGGGTGCAATCTGAGGAAGGAGGGCCCGGTAAGCAACCCGGTAATCACAGCGCTGGGAGAGAACGCATAAAAGAAGGGTAGCTCAGGAGTTGTGGGGCACCGGAAGAGACATAACAGAAAACGCAGGCCTCCACTCAGCAAAAACAAGCCACGCGCGAAGTCGAGGTACAAGGCAAGGGAAGGCCAGAAACGAGGCAACCCGTGCACAGACCGGGCTTGGTCAACGCCCCAGGGGCGGGGCCAGGCGGGCCGTTCCTGGGGGGCGGGGCCAGCCTCGGTCCAATAAGGGGTACTCGACGCCCCATTGGCCACCTGCCTCGAAAGGGGGAAGACAGTCTGGGCGGGCAGGACGTGCGGAGGGAGAGGCAGCGGTGGCGCGAGGCTCAACTCGAAGCGCTATTGGTGGGACTGATAGTCTTGTGCGCCAAGAAGCTGGCAGAAGGGAAGGGGCGGGACATCAGTTCAGGATCTCAAACCGCATTGGTCGTCTGCCTCGGCTGAGAGAGGCGATGCTTGAAGTTCATTGGTCTTTGTGAGACAGGGTAAGAAAAGCAGCGCGAGCTTGGCGGTTCCTCTGGCCACTTTCTCACAGTGTCTTTGGGCGTCTTCTTGACTGAATCTGACTCCATTGGAGGCTGTGGTAACCGTGAACTAGCTGCACGAACACGGTCCTGCATGAAATTAATTGTTGGTAGTGGCCACAGGAGCAGGAAGCGCTGGACACAGTGACTTCACATGTTTACACAAAAACCTGAATAAGGTGTGAGCGCAAGAGAGACATTAGTGCCCCAATGGCTATGCTTACCTTCCACTCCTGCCCCTAGATCCATGGAACCCAGTGACATGCCTGCTGGCTACCACTGCCCCTTAGACTCTGCCCCCTGGGATGAGACCAGAGACCCCCAGAGCACAGAGCTGATCCCCAGGAGAGCCATCAGCCGCTCTCCAACCTGCGCCCGCTGCCGCAACCATGGTGTCACCGCCCATCTCAAGGGCCACAAGCGCCTCTGCCTCTTCCAGGCTTGCGAGTGTCACAAATGTGTCCTCATCCTGTGAGTATGAGGTCTGGGAGGGGAGGAGGATGCTGACCTTTGACTTGCAACTCCCCACTTTTAGGGAGCGCCGCAGGGTCATGGCTGCCCAGGTGGCCTTGCGTAGGCAGCAGGAGGCGCAGCTAAAGAAGCACCTGATGAGGAGAGGGGAAGCCTCTCCCAAAGCTCCCAACCACTTCAGAAAGGGAACCACTCAGCCACAGGTCCCCTGTGAGTGTCTCTGACCAGCGATGGGGCAGGAGGGCTCATTAGAGCTCTCCCTGGTCCTTCACAGCTGGAAAGGAGAACATAGCACCCCAGCCTCAGACCCCCCATGGGGCAGTCCTGCTGGCACCGACACCCCCCGGGAAGGTAAGGAGAGGCTGGGGCCTGAGAAAGTGTCCCCAACTCCAGCCTGTGCCCTCTGCCCCTGCAGAACTCCTGTGGGCCTCTGCTGCTCAGCCATCCCCCGGAAGCCTCGCCCTTGTCCTGGACTCCGGTGCCTCCTGGCCCTTGGGTCCCTGGACACTGGCTGCCTCCAGGCTTCTCCATGCCACCACCAGTGGTGTGCCGCCTGCTGTACCAAGAACCTGCTGTCTCTCTGCCTCCCTTCCCTGGTAAGATGATAATTCAACATTCATTCAACATACTATACACTCTGCATTCTTTTATTCTTATTAGGCTTTGACCCTGGCACCTCCCTCCAGCTGCCCACTCATGGGCCCTTCACCACCTGCCCAGGATCTCACCCAGTACTGACAGCTCCTCTTTCTGGAGAGCCCCAAGGGCCCCCTAGCCAGCCCCGCACGTGAGTAGGGAGAGAAGGATGTGTATCATAAGACCACCCTGGCATCTTCTCTCCTTGTTTCTAGACACTCAACTCTGATACTCCAGCCCTGTGGCACCCCAGACCCTCTTCAGCTACAGCCACAGGTCCTGGGAAAGAAGTGGGATCTAGGGCCCTGGGAGGAGGTTGAGCCTGGGGAAGGAAAAAGCAGGAAACTGAAGGAAGCAGGGGCTGAGGAACACTTAGAGGGTGGGCAGAAGCGGGGGTTCCCAGTCTGCTTGTCTCCCTTTCCCTTGCAGGCCTCTGGAGCCTCGTGCCTGGCCCGGACATCTGGCCCCTCAGAGTGGCAGCTGCAGCAAGAGGCAGCTGAAGCCCTCGTGGGGCTGAAAGATTCATCCCAGGCTCCTCGTGTGACCCCTTCTGTGCCCCCCAACCCTGCCTGGATCTCCCTGCTTCACCCCTGTGGCCCACCAGGTGGGCCATGAAAGGAGAGGATGGATAGGGATACCTGATCCTGCCCCTTCCTTCTTGCCTGTAGCTCCTGCTGGAGGAAGAGGATTCCAGCCTGTTGGCCCCTGTCTTCGACCCAGCCCAGCCCCCTCTGTTGCTCTGCATATTGGCCGTCTGGGGTCCATCTCCCTCCTGAGCTAGAAACCCAGAGATGGAGGCTGTCTTGCTATGGCAGGGAGGTGACAGCCTGCTGGCACTGTATATTTAGTGTCTTACTTAAGGATTTATGCATGGAATTTAATGTAGTACAAGCTTCGGGCTTTTTTGTTTGTTTGTTTGTTTGTTTGTTTAAGCTTTCAGGTGCTTCATTAGCTTTCAGTTCCTTTGGTAGTGTGGGCATTTCCTTGGCTGACAGTGGATATTCTTGTACCCTTCTTGGGTCCTGGGATCTCTTGAAATCCCCAATAAAGAGAGAGTTGTGCTATTTAAGCTGACCAGTATCTATAAACGTGTTTGCATGAGTTTACATCCCAGGATTCCATGATTCTGTAAATGCCTATGCATTCATGTCTGTCTCCATGCATGTGAAAACAGGAGAGTGTTTTCATTTTGTGTCTAGGTTTGTGTGAGTAAGCAAGAAATAAACCTTTGTTGTTGTAAGCCACTGAGATTTGGAGAGTGTTACCACAGCCTAACCTAGTCTATCCTGACTGACAGAAAGGACTTGTTCATTTCGCTTCTCAAAGTGAAAAATCTGTTATCCAATAGCTACCATAGATGAAAACAAACTTGGATTTTTTTCTTTGTCCAAATAAAAAAAAATGATGTAAAGAAATAATGGGGGATTCACTGATTAATTGCCCGCTCTGT